ACAGATTGTCTGAGTTTTAACTCAGTTTCCGCTACTCACCATCTGTGTGAATTTGGGCAAGTTATGTAACTCCCTGGGCCTCACCTTTCTGGTCCGTAAAATGGGTTGATTAGAATAATGCCTACCTCATGGGATTATTCTGTGGATTAAATGTTTTAATATTTAAGTATGTCTTAGACACAATAAATGCTATATGTAGTTGCCAAAAAAAGTGTACATTATGGTATAAAATCAGTGTCATTTCATTTTTGAACTCCCATGGGATTGTTTTTGAATTGGTAAACTGATTCAAAAACTTCTTTATAAGAGTAAATACGTCGGGCGCAGTGGCTTCTGCCTGTAATCCCAGCACTTTGTGGGGCCAAGGTGGGTGCATCATTTGAGGTCAGGAGTTCCAGACCAGCTTGACCAAAATGGTGAAACCCCTTCTCTACTAAAAACACACAAAAATTAGCTGGCCGTGGTGGCAGGTGCCTGTAGTCCCAGCTACTGTGGAGGCTGAGGCAGGAGAATCGCTTGAACCTGGGAGGCAGAGGTTCCATTGAGCCGAGATTGTGCCACTGCACTCCAGCCTGGGTGACAGAGGGAAACTCCGTCTCAAAATAAATAAATAAATAAATAAATATTAAATATTGTTTAATCTAGAAAATATTAAAAAGAAGATCAATGAGAGGGAGCTTGCTCTGTTATAGTGCCACAGAGATTACAGTGTGGTACACTGAAGGAAACATTGAAAACAGAATTTAGAACCGAAAGTCAAAATCAACTAGGTCCAGAACTCATAAGCTCTAACCTAGGTACAAAGTTCTTCTAGGAAACAAGTTACTGAAAAAAAATTTCCTAAATTATATTCTCTGTGCACAAAATGTTGGCGATGTTATTAAATGTATTGAATGTGATAATTTTGTATTTTCTGCAGAAAATCAACCAACCTATAACCTTTTCTGTAGACATATGGAAACAATCAGAAGTCTTTTTTTTTTTTTTTAAGTTTGACAGTCTCATGGATTCAGGAGTTCAGCCTACTTCCACAGACTGCTTGCTGAGCAACTTCTGGATCGCATATAATTAGAAAAAGGATAAATATAATTGAATCAATATTGAGAGAATGGGAAATGGGTAAGGAAGATTTCATTTGGTTATCATGGTCCATGTACTTCATTTTTTTTCTGTCTTTTTAAAGGAAACAGGTCAAAATGAGCAAGAGACGCATGAGCGTGGGTCAGCAAACATGGGCTCTTCTCTGCAAGAACTGTCTCAAAAAATGGAGAATGAAAAGACAGACCTTGTTGGTATGCTTCAGAGTCTATGTGTTCTCATATTTGTTTGTTTCCTTTTTCTCTTATTGCTATATAGGAATGGCTCTTTTCATTTCTTCTGGTACTGTTTCTGTACCTATTTTTCTCCAATTTACATCAAGTTCATGACACTCCTCAAATGTCTTCAATGGATCTGGGACGTGTAGATAGTTTTAATGATACTAATTATGTTATTGCATTTGCACCTGAATCCAAAACTACCCAAGAGATAATGAACAAAGTGGCTTCAGCCCCATTCCTAAAAGGTATGTTCCCTGGTTGTTCATAGTAATTTCCTTAACTATTTCTTTTGTTTTCTTCACATGGCAGGAAGAACAATCATGGGGTGGCCTGATGAAAAAAGCATGGATGAATTGGATTTGAACTATTCAATAGACGCAGTGAGAGTCATCTTTACTGATACCTTCTCCTACCATTTGAAGTTTTCTTGGGGACATAGAATCCCCATGATGAAAGAGCACAGAGACCATTCAGGTAACTTTTGAAGAAGAAAAAAATTTTTTTTGTCCGTAATAATGGATGTGTTCTTCTTCTAAAGCTCACTGTCAAGCAGTGAATGAAAAAATGAAGTGTGAAGGTTCAGAGTTCTGGGAGAAAGGCTTTGTAGCTTTTCAAGCTGCCATTAATGCTGCTATCATAGAAGTGAGTATAAAGTTAAAGGAATCTAACCACATATAACAATTTGTTCATTGATATCTTTCTTCAGATCGCAACAAATCATTCAGTGATGGAACAGCTGATGTCAGTTACTGGTGTACATATGAAGATATTACCTTTTGTTGCCCAAGGAGGAGTTGCAACTGATTTTTTCATTTTCTTTTGCATTATTTCTTTTTCTACATTTATATACTATGTATCAGTCAATGTTACACAAGAAAGACAATACATTACGTCATTGATGACAATGATGGGACTCCGAGAGTCAGCATTCTGGTAAATCATATGACTCCAATCCATTATACAGCCATTCTAACTGACGGCTTTGTTTCTCTGCTAGGCTTTCCTGGGGTTTGATGTATGCTGGCTTCATCCTTATCATGGCCACTTTAATGGCTCTTATTGTAAAATCTGCACAAATTGTCGTCCTGACTGGTTTTGTGATGGTCTTCACCCTCTTTCTCCTCTATGGCCTGTCTTTGGTGAGTTGGTTAATTTCATCTAAGTCTTTTATATATACCAGCTGAAGTCTTTCTCTTTTCTCAGATAACTTTAGCTTTCCTGATGAGTGTGTTGATAAAGAAACCTTTCCTTACGGGCTTGGTTGTGTTTCTCCTTATTGTCTTTTGGGGGATCCTGGGATTCCCAGCATTGTATACACGTCTTCCTGCATTTTTGGAATGGACTTTGTGTCTTCTTAGCCCCTTTGCCTTCACTGTTGGGATGGCCCAGGTAAGAGTTAAGGTAACACTTTCACTTTTTACCTTTTAAAATTCACTGTATCTTTCTTTTTCAGCTTATACATTTGGACTATGATGTGAATTCTAATGCCCACTTGGATTCTTCACAAAATCCATACCTCATAATAGCTACTCTTTTCATGTTGGTTTTTGACACCCTTCTGTATTTGGTATTGACATTATATTTTGACAAAATTTTGCCCGGTAAGTACTAACATGGCTGTAATTTAACACAAACCCAGTATTCAATTGCCTCCTGCTCACATAGCTGAATATGGACATCGATGTTCTCCCTTGTTTTTCCTGAAATCCTGTTTTTGGTTTCAACACGGAAGGGCTAATCATGTGGTCCTTGAGAATGAAACAGATTCTGATCCTACACCTAATGACTGTTTTGAACCAGTGTCTCCAGAATTCTGTGGGAAAGAAGCCATCAGGTAACCAATAAATTACTTGGAGGCACCAATGGATTCTCTGAAAACATTTCCCTCTTTTTTTCAGAATCAAAAATCTTAAAAAAGAATATGCAGGGAAGTGTGAGAGAGTAGAAGCTTTGAAAGGTAATAAAATAATATTTTATTTAATGGGGCTGTCTGAGTGTAATTTTTTTTAAAATCATGCCAGGTGTGGTGTTTGACATATATGAAGGCCAGATCACTGCCCTCCTTGGTCACAGTGGAGCTGGAAAAACTACCCTGTTAAACATACTTAGTGGGTTGTCAGTTCCAACATCAGGTAAGAAGACAGTTATCCAAGGACAAGTACCTCCTGATGGTCACTCTCTGCCTTCTGCTTTCAGGTTCAGTCACTGTCTATAATCACACACTTTCAAGAATGGCTGATATAGAAAATATCAGCAAGTTCACTGGATTTTGTCCACAATCCAATGTGCAATTTGGATTTCTCACTGTGAAAGAAAACCTCAGGCTGTTTGCTAAAATAAAAGGGATTTTGCCACATGAAGTGGAGAAAGAGGTATGTGAGCATATTAGATGTCACATAGCCATGGTTTTGGACTAAATATTCTTTATTTGATTAGGTACAACGAGTTGTACAGGAATTAGAAATGGAAAATATTCAAGACATCCTTGCTCAAAACTTAAGTGGTGGACAAAATAGGAAACTAACTTTTGGGATTGCCATTTTAGGAGATCCTCAAGTAAGTCAAACAAAAATTACTGGTGAAATCAGTGGAATTACTTTAGGACTTTCCTCCTGTCCAGGTTTTGCTATTGGATGAACCGACTGCTGGATTGGATCCTCTTTCAAGGCACCGAATATGGAATCTCCTGAAAGAGGGGAAATCAGACAGAGTAATTCTCTTCAGCACCCAGTTTATAGATGAGGCTGACATTCTGGCGGGTAATTTTTTGTTTCTCTTATGTATCTTCATGATGTAACTTATCTTTTGATTATTTCTAACTAGACAGGAAGGTGTTCATATCCAATGGGAAGCTGAAGTGTGCAGGCTCTTCTCTGTTCCTTAAGAAGAAATGGGGCATAGGCTACCATTTAAGGTACAGCCCTGAATGTTGGAGACGTGTTGACATAAAAATAACTTTTATTCTTTTTAAATGTTAGTTTGCATCTGAATGAAAGGTGTGATCCAGAGAGTATAACATCACTGGTTAAGCAGCACATCTCTGATGCCAAATTGACAGCACAAAGTGAAGAAAAACTTGTATATATTTTGCCTTTGGAAAGGACAAACAAATTTCCAGGTAACAAAATGTAAAGATGACAGAATGGTTTTTTCTTATAATCTGTTTTTGTATCCACTTTTAGAACTTTACAGGGATCTTGATAGATGTTCTAACCAAGGCATTGAGGATTATGGTGTTTCCATAACAACTTTGAATGAGGTGTTTCTGAAATTAGAAGGAAAATCAACTATTGATGAATCAGGTAAGAAAAAATAAGAAAGAGAAAGAAAGGGAGCACTTTATAAAATATTGATCTTATGTTTTAGATATTGGAATTTGGGGACAATTACAAACTGATGGGGCAAAAGATATAGGAAGCCTTGTTGAGCTGGAACAAGTTTTGTCTTCCTTCCACGAAACAAGGAAAACAATCAGTGGCGTGGCGCTCTGGAGGCAGCAGGTCTGTGCAATAGCAAAAGTTCGCTTCCTAAAGTTAAAGAAAGAAAGAAAAAGCCTGTGGACTATGTGAGTATCTGAGTGTTTCAGATTTGTTTTGTTATTTTTTTCTTTTACATTTTCCTCTGCATAGATTATTGCTTTTTGGTATTAGCTTTATCCCTCAACTTTTGGAACATCTATTCTACGAGTCATATCAGAAAAGTTACCCGTGGGAACTGTCTCCAAATACATACTTCCTCTCACCAGGACAACAACCACAGGATCCTCTGACCCATTTACTGGTCATCAATAAGACAGGTGAACATGGGGCTGAAATGCAGCTGTTAAATTTTTGCTTCCTTTAATCTTTGCCTTCATGTAGGGTCAACCATTGATAACTTTTTACATTCACTGAGGCGACAGAACATAGCTATAGAAGTGGATGCCTTTGGAACTAGAAATGGCACAGATGACCCATCTTACAATGGTGCTATCATTGTGTCAGGTGATGAAAAGGTATGCTGGACTCCAGTTGCTGCATTTCACCAAAGACTTCGAATTGGTACTTGTTGTATTTCAGGATCACAGATTTTCAATAGCATGTAATACAAAACGGCTGAATTGCTTTCCTGTCCTCCTGGATGTCATTAGCAATGGACTACTTGGAATTTTTAATTCGTCAGAACACATTCAGACTGACAGAAGCACATTTTTTGAAGTAAGTATAATTATATCTCATTTATACTGTGCCCATCAGCTCACCATGTTCCACATGATTTCAGGAGCATATGGATTATGAGTATGGGTACCGAAGTAACACCTTCTTCTGGATACCGATGGCAGCCTCTTTCACTCCATACATTGCAATGAGCAGCATTGGTGACTACAAAGTAAGAAGAGTTAAAGTCTTCACATGTTTTTTACCTTTTGATGATTCTTCTATTTCTTTATCAGAAAAAAGCTCATTCCCAGCTACGGATTTCAGGCCTCTACCCTTCTGCATACTGGTTTGGCCAAGCACTGGTGGATGTTTCCCTGTACTTTTTGATCCTCCTGCTAATGCAAATAATGGATTATATTTTTAGCCCAGAGGAGATTATATTTATAATTCAAAACCTGTTAATTCAAGTAAGTGGCAGCAATTTTGAAATGGTTTTATTACCTTATTGGACCTTAACATTTCTGTTTTCAGATCCTGTGTAGTATTGGCTATGTCTCATCTCTTGTTTTCTTGACATATGTGATTTCATTCATTTTTCGCAATGGGAGAAAAAATAGTGGCATTTGGTCATTTTTCTTCTTAATTGTGAGTATGCATATACTACCTATTATTTTACCTTTAATGACGCTATACTGTGCATTTGTTTTAGGTGGTCATCTTCTCGATAGTTGCTACTGATCTAAATGAATATGGATTTCTAGGGCTATTTTTTGGCACCATGTTAATACCTCCCTTCACATTGATTGGCTCTCTATTCATTTTTTCTGAGGTAAGTAGTTCCACTTCTGTCTGAGGGTCATGTCACCTGAATACACTTACTGCTCATTTTACAGATTTCTCCTGATTCCATGGATTACTTAGGAGCTTCAGAATCTGAAATTGTATACCTGGCACTGCTAATAGTAAGAAGACTTTTTTTTTCAACATTCTTGCATACTAATTGTGATTGTCTTTCTTTTTCCCTAGCCTTACCTTCATTTTCTCATTTTTCTTTTCATTCTGCGATGCCTAGAAATGAACTGCAGGAAGAAACTAATGAGAAAGGATCCTGTGTTCAGGTTGAGAAAATCAAATCGAATTTCATGTTTCAAGTTTATCATTATCACACTGTTTTGATTTCAGAATTTCTCCAAGAAGCAACGCTATTTTTCCAAACCCAGAAGAGCCTGAAGGAGAGGAGGAAGATATCCAGATGGAAAGAATGAGAACAGTGAATGCTATGGCTGTGCGAGACTTTGATGAGGTAGAACTCAGAAATGTTCTTCGTCAACTATTAAAGTCCCGTTGTTATTTACTTGTCTTTACAGACACCCGTCATCATTGCCAGCTGTCTACGGAAGGAATATGCAGGCAAAAAGAAAAATTGCTTTTCTAAAAGGAAGAAAAAAATTGCCACAAGAAATGTCTCTTTTTGTGTTAAAAAAGGTTGGAAACAGTAGTTCCATTAGTAGAGCAATTGTATATTTCTGAGCATACCACTTTCTTTCAGGTGAAGTTATAGGACTGTTAGGACACAATGGAGCTGGTAAAAGTACAACTATTAAGATGATAACTGGAGACACAAAACCAACTGCAGGACAGGTCAGTAAAACGTACAGGAATATGGTCATTAGATAGAATCTAAGAATGAACTTATTTTGCATAGGTGATTTTGAAAGGGAGCGGTGGAGGGGAACCCCTGGGCTTCCTGGGGTACTGCCCTCAGGAGAATGCGCTGTGGCCCAACCTGACAGTGAGGCAGCACCTGGAGGTGTACGCTGCCGTGAAAGGTCTCAGGAAAGGGGACGCAATGATCGCCATCACACGGTACCTGGGACTGGGGGGCACTCCCCTTTGCTGGGATTATGTGGATTGACTCTGTTTTCTTCAGGTTAGTGGATGCGCTCAAGCTGCAGGACCAGCTGAAGGCTCCCGTGAAGACCTTGTCAGAGGGAATAAAGCGAAAGGTACGGGCAGGGCTTGTTGTTGCTCTGCAAGTGGGAACCAGAGGGGCTGTTCCTCCCGTTGCAGCTGTGCTTTGTGCTGAGCATCCTGGGGAACCCGTCAGTGGTGCTTCTGGATGAGCCGTCGACCGGGATGGACCCCGAGGGGCAGCAGCAAATGTGGTGAGGTGCTATCATGAGCAACCTCTGCATGATGAGTTCACGTTTTCTCTTGACTTAACTTTAGGCAGGTGATTCGGGCCACCTTTAGAAACACGGAGAGGGGCGCCCTCCTGACCACCCACTACATGGCAGAGGCTGAGGCGGTGTGTGACCGAGTGGCCATCATGGTGTCAGGAAGGCTGAGGTGAGTGCCTGTCCAAGCCGGCGCTCAGCCCCCTTGCTTGACTTTATCCTTCTGTTACCTTCAGATGTATTGGTTCCATCCAACACCTGAAAAGCAAATTTGGCAAAGACTACCTGCTGGAGATGAAGCTGAAGAACCTGGCACAAATGGAGCCCCTCCATGCAGAGATCCTGAGGCTTTTCCCCCAGGCTGCTCAGCAGGAAAGGTAGACACAGGTGTTTTGTTTTATCACAGTCCTGGAGTTCAGCCTCACTGTCTTCTCTTCGCAGGTTCTCCTCCCTGATGGTCTATAAGTTGCCTGTTGAGGATGTGCGACCTTTATCACAGGCTTTCTTCAAATTAGAGATAGGTAAGAGTGACTGTTTAGAGACAAAACTCTGGAGAATTCCTAATGTATGCTCATTCTTATGCAGTTAAACAGAGTTTCGACCTGGAGGAGTACAGCCTCTCACAGTCTACCCTGGAGCAGGTGGGTCATTTTTAGTGATTCTATATCATCCATCTCCTCTCTTTATTTCTTTCCTTCCTTTTAGGTTTTCCTGGAGCTCTCCAAGGAGCAGGAGCTGGGTGATCTTGAAGAGGACTTTGATCCCTCGGTGAAGTGGAAACTCCTCCTGCAGGAAGAGCCTTAAAGCTCCAAATACCCTATATCTTTCTTTAATCCTGTGACTCTTTTAAAGATAATATTTTATAGCCTTAATATGCCTTATATCAGAGGTGGTACAAAATGCATTTGAAACTCATGCAATAATTATCCTCAGTAGTATTTCTTACAGTGAGACAACAGGCGATGTCAGTGAGGGCGATCATAGGGCATAAGCCTAAGCCATACCATGCAGCCTTTGTGCCAGCAACCAAATCCCATGTTTCCTACTGTGTTAAGTTTAAAAATGCATTTATTATAGAATTGTCTACATTTCTGAGGATGTCATGGAGAATGCTTAATTTTCTTTCTCTGAACTTCAAAATATTAAATATTTTCTTATTTATTTTTTTGATTAAAGTATAAATTAAGACACCCTATTGACTTCCGGGTAAGGGGAGTCAATTGATTACCCAGCAGCACAGTATTTGCTTTTTATAATTCCCTTTTTAAATACTTGTTCTTAATTCACTGGTTTTCCTTTTCTGTCATTTTTCAGAGTTTAGATTGTGAGTCCATGTTTTGTCTGTTGTGCCTATAAAGGAAATTTGAAATCTGTATCATTCTACTATAAAGACACATGCACACGTATGTTTATTGCAGCACTGTTTACAATAGCAAAGACTTGGAACCAACCAAAATACCCACAAATGATAGACCGGATAAAGAAAACGTGACACATATACACCATGGAATACTATGCAGCCATAGAAAAGGATGAGTTCATATTCTTCACAGGGACATGGATGAAGCTGGAAACCATCATCCTCAGCAAACTAACACAGGAACAGAAAACCAAACACCGCATGTTCTCACTCATAAGTGGGAATTGAACAATGAGAATACATGGACACAGGGAGGGGAACACCACACCCTGGGGCCTGTTGGGGGGATGGGGGCTAGGGGAGGGATAGCATTAGGAGAAATACCTGATGTAGATGATGGGTTGATGGGTGCAGCAAAGTACCATGGCACATGTATACCTGTGTAACAAACCTGCACATTCAGCACATGTATCCCAGAACTTAAAGTATAATAAAAATAAATAAATAATTTCAGTAAGAACCTGATCAAGTTGAACATGTATATATATGTTATACACAAGTTTGAAACATATTTCTGTTTTTATATGTTTTCTTATGATGCAAGGGCATACTCTTATGCAAATAATTAAAACTTCATAGGTCTTAATTTCCCATATCTCTATATATTATTATGACCTATCCAACTGGTAACCCTATGAACACCTTAAAATAAACTTGTATACTCTTATTTAGGTGAGTTTTTCTTGTTAATACTATTATTATTGCTATCTAATTGAATACTTGAAGGAAGTTGTGTGAAAGACCTTGGCTTTGATTTTAGTTCTTATATTCTTCTAGTTTTTGAAAATAAAACACTTCCATCAACCCGTAAGAATATTCGTCTGAGACCTTGGGCCAAGGGCC